TTGAACCCAGTGCCCAGCAGGCTCTTCTGCTTAGGGCAGGTATTGAGGTATCTCACAGGTCAGACCAGTGAGACATTAGGGGCTGAGGTTCAGATCCCACTTAGTGTTTCTGGGATGCATTTGGTCTCTAACGTGGCCACATGGCACACAGGGCCTGAAGAGGCTGGTGGCTTCATCACTGACTTCCATAGTTAACCAATAGTACAAGAGAATGGACTACCACACAGAAAGGCTGTGGCTCCCACGGGAAATCAAGACACAAGGAAAAGGAGAGCCTAGATAAAGCTCAGTGCACTGTATTTAACCTTGCTACCCTCGGGCCTCTTGGATTTCTTCCAAGCCCTCAGTCTCTGGGCACCAGCCCAGCTCACCTCACAGGCATCCCTGAACATCCTTGGGGTTGCAGATGGAGCACCGAGTGACAGAGGACTGAACAGATCCCCCCCAACCCTGAGGTGGGAGAGGGCCTTGGGTACCATGCTAAGGGGTGTGTGTTCAGGTGACAATAGCATCAGATTGGTAATCAATATACCTCAACTAAAATCTCAGTTGTCTAACCATTTTGCGACACCTGTGCTTGGGAAAAGCATACAGTCACGTAACTGCATGTGACCTCTGTTTTTGAATATAATCAGTGGGAACAACATAGCTCCCAACTACCTGATATGGGATGTGAGTGGACAGAACAAGGCAATTCATGAGAAAACACATTTTAATAGCAAAACTCTTCCACAACTCTAACAAAGTCCTAGAGCCGCTTGTTTTCATTTTTAGAATGTACATTCAGAGAAGGAAGTCTTCCTCCTTCCTTGCATAGGTATAAGATACTCAGGTGATAGTGGTTTGGCTATGTTCCCACCCAAATGTCATCTTGAACCGTAGTTCCCATAATCCCCACATGTCGCGGGAGGGATCTGGTGGAAGGTGACCGGATCAGTGGGGCGGTTTCCCCCATGCTGTTCTCATGATAGTGAGTTCTCACGAGATCTGATGATTTTATAAGCCTCTGGCATTTCCCCTGCTTGCACTTCTCCCTGCTGCCACCTTGTGAAGAAAGTGCCTTGCTTCCCCTTTGCCTACCACCATGATAGTAAGTTTCCTGAGGCCTCCTGAGCCATGCTGAACTGTGAGTCAATTAAACCTCTTTCCTTTATAAATAGAGGGGTCATTAATAGCATTTTCTCCAACAGACCAATTTTCTTTGCGTATGCCCTTGGAGTTATTAGCTCAAAGAATAGATTTCTCTTGGCCCACCTGGAAGCCTTCTCTTTTCCTAACTGATGACTTTGGATTATACAACTTTACCTACTGTTAAAAGTACACAGATGAAAAGAGTAAAGGGTATTTGACTGACGAGTGAACATGAGCTCAAAGGTGAGTAATTGGATTCCAGATTTTGTACAATTATCAGCATTCACTTCCCGTGGTTTCTTCCTAGCCCGACAAGATATTCTGCCTCAAGAGAAGATCAAAACTCCTGTAACCTCTGTGAGGCTATCCAAATCCCAGCAGGGAACAGGTATCTTCCATTTAACTCTAAACCTGACTTTGCCTTTTTTACTTAAACATTAATTTTCCTAAAACAACCAAGCATTTTTGTATTGTCAGAGCTCTTTCAACTGCAAGGGATAAACCTTGATTTCACTAAATAGAGAAAGAAGACAAGGAGGATAATGGCCTTAGGCACAATTGGACCCGAGGGCTCTAACGAGGTCAGAAGACCAGTGTCTCATTTTTCTTGGCATTGCTGGGCTTTGTTTACTTCTAGACTGCCTTCATTTTCAGTGTTGCTTTTGTTATATGATGCCCCCCAACCCTTACCCAGAAACTCCACATTTAGAGCCAAACAGGTTAAAAATTTCAAAGGAAAGTTGGCTCCCCTATGTCTCTATTGGGGAAAAAAAAAATCCTGAGACTATCTCTGTTAATCTAGTCTGTGTCACGTGACTCTTCTGATGGGCCCGACCTGAGTCACATGCCCCTACCTTAAGTCAGGGGGTGGAGCTAGCCCCACCAAATCATCTGTCCTGGAAGGAGAGTATAGGTGAGTCCTCAGAGGAGAGTCAAAGGTGCTCTTAACAGCAGAAGAAAGAATTGATGCTGGACAGGTGTTCCGACTAGGTGCTCTGTCTCCGTAGCTGTCATAATCCTTTGTCTTCTTTCTTCAGTAGTGTGTCTGCTTTTCCTCTATGCCTCGTGTCTCCCACGTACCTCATTGTGTAGCATTAATCAGTGTTACTCTCATCATCCTTATTGTACAGGCCTGGATACTCTGCTTTATTGTGAGTCCTTGAGAGCGGGAGCCGCGGCTCATTTAGTTCACCATCCCCACTGATTAGCATAATTCCTGGCACATACATAGTAGATAATCTAATGAGTTTTCCAAAAAGGAAGAAATTGATGATCCCCCTGGAAATCAAGTCCCTGAATGGGTGACACCGTTCAAAGGTATGAACATGGTCTTAAGGCTCAAGTGAAAACTCCATGATGAACAGTGACGGCTGTCACATAAGGAAGATGCCTGGAAGCAAACTGAAGAATGTGCCATTATGAGTCTGCACTGCTGGGTTCAAAACAAAACAAGTAGAAAGAAGCCACCTAATTTTGGCCTTGTCAACCCTTCATGAGATGTATGACAACAGGCAAATGGATACAATTTTGACTTAAACATGAATACAGTAATTTGAAATCCTGCCAGGATTTCATTTTAACCTCTGTAGATGACAAGTAGAGGACAAATGTAATTCTCTCTCACTGCTCTTCTGGAAGAATTGTCTTGGCACCTTTCTTTCTTCCTAATTCCCTTCTCCATCCTTTTCTTCCATCCTTCCCACCTCTCTTGGCTCTTCCCTTCTATCTCTCTCCATCTCTCCTCATATTTTTCTACTGCTCCCCTCTGCTTTTGCCCTTTGCAGGAATCACGGCTTTTGATTTACAGGGCTCATTTAAATTCTGCCTATGTGACCTTGGGCAAGTTGCTTCATCTTTTGGAGCTTACTCTCCTCATCTGTAACACTGGAATATTAATATGCATTACTAATATTCCAGTCAGGCTCAATGATATTATGTATGTAAAATGCTCAGCACAGACTAGAGGGAGTGCATTTGAAGAGAAGTAGAAGAAAATTGTATTTGCTGTGGGGTAGTGGGGATTGTAAACAAGAGACTGTGTTAGTTCTAAGTTCTCCCTGTCTCAAACCAGCCAGAGTCCAAAGTGCCTCATCTGTTGGATGACAGTGCTTGGAAGCCCTGCCAATGAAATGGCCACTGCAGAGTGTTTGTCTCCTAATGGTGAGTGACTCACTTGCTTGCTGGACCCCCTTCTTCTAAAAAATAGTTTTGTTTTTATTTATAGGTAAAGTGTGGTGATTAAGTCCCTTACATTTAAAGTCAGATTACCAGGGTTCAAACTTTTGCTCAGCAGTGGCATGGCCACAGGTAAGATCATTCCTTCATTCACTTATTTAGAACACGTTCTCTGTGTGAGTCAGTAGGGGTTTGTGTCACAACTATGAACAAGGCCAACCAGGTCTTGCCCTCCTGGAGCTTATTTTCTATTGAGAGAAAACAAGACAGACAAGTAAACAAATATACTTGTAAATAAAATAATTTTAGATCAGGATAAGACAATCAGACAAAGCAAGGGAGTAGAGAATCATGGGGAAAAGACAGCAGCTTCTTTGAGACTGATGTGTACAATGAGGAGGTGACTTCAAGGGAGTGAGGGTGACTGGTCAGAAGGGACAGCGTTGCAGGCAGAGGGAAGAATAAGTACAAAGGATGCATGTGGATGAAGCTATCCTGAAGTCCAGGTTAACTTGTTTCGATTTTATCTGATAAACTCTGGGGAGCCTCTGAAGGGCTTTAAGCAGAGATGTGACATGACCTGAGCAGCACTGGGGAGAGACAGCCCTCAGGCCCTCATTCATTCCTTTGGGGATAACAAGCTCTTTCCAGAGAGAAGGGAATTCCCAGGGCACTGCCCAATACAAGGTAAGAATTCAAGGTAAATTGCTGAGTATGGATGGTGTCGTTCTTGATGGTGGCGGGGCAAAAGCAGAGACGTCAAAGCCAGCCAGTTAATGAAATAAGAACAAATCTTTGACAGTTCCATTGAGCTGAGCTTGAATCAGGCGTTCCTGATGTGGCTGAATCTGGTTGTGTGCACGTCTGGTGTTCAGTGGAGTGAAATCAGAAGGTGTCAGGATTCGCAACTCCTAAAACAGCTTGGTTTTATCAAAATCAGGACCTCTTTGAACCTTCCTTTTCTCCACAATGCAGATAATAATACGATCTATCTCACAAAGTAGTGAGGATGAAACAAGGCAATGAATGTAAAGAGTTTAGACAGGGCTAGCATCTGGCACATAGAGCTCAGTAAGTGTTGCCAGCAATTATTATGATTGTTTATTACCGATTATTATCTCAACACATACCTGCCCCATCTTTGTTGAATTCTGTCATATAGGCATGGCCGGTGATCCTATAATTGCCACATTCCTCTCCTCTTCCCAGCCCCTACCTCTACTCTCCTCAGGCTCCTCGTTTTTCTCCAGATTCCACCAGGGGACCCAGGAACAGACATTTACAGTGCAGAAATAATCACAGTAGCTGCCATTCATCAAGCTATCTCCATAGGCAGAGCTGGACCAAGGTCTTTTGTACATTATCTCAATTATGAGAACAATCCTAATATATTTGTTTCCTATCTCCACTGTAGAGGTGAGAAAATTGAGGCTCAAAAGGGTAGGTGACCACTACAGGGTCACTCAGTCAGCAAGAGGCAGAGCTGGGATTCAGACTCACATCCATCTGACCCACAGGTTCCCTAAAATGAAACAAAATTAAAGCATCCATTTAGTGCCCCCCCGCCACAAAGCACCATTGACTATGAAATGGTCATAGTCAATATAACATATAACACATAACACATAAGTGTTATATAAGGAAAGGACACCCTATTCAACAAATGGTGCTGGGATAATTGGCATATAACACATAAGTAAGTTAGGAGGGCATAGTGAGTGATCAGTGCAAGGAGAGCTTGAGAGTCTCAAAGAGCCTCCTGGAGTCAACCCAGAATCCAAAAATGTCCTCTAATTTCAAAGGAGCCTTTGCCCCCCACAGGCCAGTGGCAGCACAAAGAGATGGTATTACTTTGACGGTGGCCATGTGGTTGTGAGGAAGCCCCCGACCCCTTTCCGGCCTCTTTGTCTTCTTTAGGGCTCCATCTGTGGCCCTGCTCACACAGCCCTGCTGGTCTTGACTCTGAGGTGAAGGAGTAAACATCTTGGGGCTCTTTATTAGTTTATTTCAGAAGATGGAGCCTGTTTGCCCCTGGGGCCCATCCCTCTTTTATGGCCTCCAGGCTTTCTTGACAAATTCTAGTGACTGGAGAGAAAACCGCTTTCTACAGCAGATCATTAAAACACCACCATAAACCCAGGGCCATAAAATATTATTTGCTGGGCATAAAAGGGGGGTAGATTTTCCCAGAATGACAACCCAGGCCCTGCTTTCCCCTGCTGGGAAAGGCGGCACAGGGATGCAGTCGTTCATAAATTCCTTATCTTGCACTCTGCTTTGTGAATAATCCGGTTGGGAGAGCAGCCAAAAATATTGATTTATTTGTTCCACAGATTCAGAAGCATTTTTAATGAGCAGAGTGTGGTGATGCCTTGCCAGTATATCTTCGGATGACTCAATCTGAGGCACACACCCAAATGCACACACGGTTTGCAAGGGGAAACATGAAGTTCCACAAACTGGAGGTCTGTCGAACATGAACCCTCACAGATGGAGAGGCATTGGTTTCTCTCCTTCCAACTGTCTGCTCATTTCCCAGCCAAACCAATCAACACCATCATGGGACTGGTGCTTACAACTGAGCCTGGCTTTCTAAGGCAGTCCCCACCCCTACCCACTATTGAAGGGTCAAAAGGGATTTCAAGTTGGTTCTCCTTAACACCGTCCTCTGAAATAATTCTTTCATCCATTCGCCCATTCGTGTGGTTGTTACTTCTAAGCACCTACTAAGTGCCAGGCATTGTTCTGAGGACTGGGGTTCCAGCCATGAAAACCGCAGATGAGGTCCTGCTGACATGAAGCTTATTGCTCCTGGGGCATAATCTCAGCACACTAATTATTAATATTATCAGATAAAACAACTCTTTATCTGAAGTCCTTGGGACTAGACGGTTTTGTTGGAAATTTTGGGAAAATAAAATGGGGCATATTGCTATTAATTTGCAAGCAGCCCAGTGAGGTCTGGGGAAATACCCAGTAACCAAATGCATTTGTATTCATTCAGTGAAGAGTATTCCTAGCAAGTGGAATAAATCAAGATTATGTCTTGTCATGTGAGGTCCAGTTTTACCACCACAGGAGTTTGAAAACCTCTGTTTTCAGAGCTGCTTTTTTTCTAGAAGAGCAGGCATTGAGTGCCAGGTAAGGGCCTGACCCATGCTAAGAGCATTCCTAGATATCGTGTTTCATTCTCAGTACTGCCCTGATTTTCAAGCTCATCTCATTTCATTCTCAATGCATTTCTGCAAGGTAGATCATGAAATTTCTGCTTGCTGCTGTTGTTGCTGTTGTTGTGTGTAAGAGGGTTCTGAAGTGCTGGCTGAGAGGCTAGACAAGGTGTGACAGCTGGAAAGTGGCAGGGCAGGGACTGGAACTCCAGATTCCACAGCTGGCACTCTTAACCACTAACCAACACCGACTTCCACTAGAGGAAAGACTGCAGAACAGGAAATAGCACTGTTTGGGCTGTGTCTATACAAGCAAAGGCAATTGGAGAGAAGCAGGTGATTATCCAGATAACTCAGAAAATAGCCATTAAAAAATAAAGGTTTGTGGTTGGGTAGCCAGTATTTCTAGACTGGCTGTATGTGTGGAGGAAATGCCCAGGTTAACGGCCCTTTTCTTCATAGAATAGGATCCTCTACACGAACTGCCTTGGACTCTGGGACACTGGGATGCTAGTTTCTCCATTCTTCGGGAGCGCCCTTTGGCAGCCCCTTTCATAGTCAGCTCATATCCTGCCACTTCTTGGAGCTGCTGCACGTAAGGTGGGTCCCGGAGATCCCTGCCCGCGGGGCGGAATAAACATCTGCTCCTTTCTTCCCTCTCCAGAAGTCCATTGGAATATTAAGCCCAGGAGTTGCTTTGGGGATGGCTGGAAGTGCAATGTCTTCCAAGTTCTTCCTAGTGGCTTTGGCCATATTTTTCTCCTTCGCCCAGGTTGTAATTGAAGCCAATTCTTGGTGGTAAGTTCATTCTATGTGCGTGTTCTTCCTCTAAATCTTGAATGCACATCTCCCCCCCTTGCAGGTCGCTAGGTATGAATAACCCTGTTCAGATGTCAGAAGTATATATTATAGGAGCACAGCCTCTCTGCAGCCAACTGGCAGGACTTTCTCAAGGACAGAAGAAACTGTGCCACTTGTATCAGGACCACATGCAGTACATCGGAGAAGGCGCGAAGACAGGCATCAAAGAATGCCAGTATCAATTCCGACATCGAAGGTGGAACTGCAGCACTGTGGATAACACCTCTGTTTTTGGCAGGGTGATGCAGATAGGTAGGAAAACATTTAAAATATTTTTTTAAAACGGCGGCCAGTGATCCCTTGTCCTCACCCACAGGCAGCCGCGAGACGGCCTTCACATACGCGGTGAGCGCAGCAGGGGTGGTGAACGCCATGAGCCGGGCGTGCCGCGAGGGCGAGCTGTCCACCTGCGGCTGCAGCCGCGCCGCGCGCCCCAAGGACCTGCCGCGGGACTGGCTCTGGGGCGGCTGCGGCGACAACATCGACTATGGCTACCGCTTTGCCAAGGAGTTCGTGGACGCCCGCGAGCGGGAGCGCATCCACGCCAAGGGCTCCTACGAGAGTGCTCGCATCCTCATGAACCTGCACAACAACGAGGCCGGCCGCAGGGTGAGTGCCGCGTCTCGCCCCCGCCCCGCATCTGTGTGTATTGATTGCCCCCATTTCCCTGCAGACGGTGTACAACCTGGCTGATGTGGCCTGCAAGTGCCATGGGGTGTCCGGCTCATGTAGCCTGAAGACATGCTGGCTGCAGCTGGCAGACTTCCGCAAGGTGGGTGATGCCCTGAAGGAGAAGTACGACAGCGCGGCGGCCATGCGGCTCAACAGCCGGGGCAAGTTGGTACAGGTCAACAGCCGCTTCAACTCGCCCACCACACAAGACCTGGTCTACATCGACCCCAGCCCTGACTACTGCGTGCGCAATGAGAGCACCGGCTCGCTGGGCACGCAGGGCCGCCTGTGCAACAAGACGTCGGAGGGCATGGATGGCTGCGAGCTCATGTGCTGCGGCCGTGGCTACGACCAGTTCAAGACCGTGCAGACGGAGCGCTGCCACTGCAAGTTCCACTGGTGCTGCTACGTCAAGTGCAAGAAGTGCACGGAGATCGTGGACCAGTTTGTGTGCAAGTAGTGGGTGCCACCCAGCACTCAGCCCCGCTCCCAGGACCCGCTTATTTATAGAAAGTACAGTGATTCTGGTTTTTGGTTTTTAGAAATATTTTTTATTTTTCCCCAAGAATTGCAACCGGAACCATTTTTTTTCCTGTTACCATCTAAGAACTCTGTGGTTTATTATTAATATTATAATTATTATTTGGCAATAATGGGGGTGGGAACCAAGAAAAATATTTATTTTGTGGATCTTTGAAAAGGTAATACAAGACTTCTTTTGATAGTATAGAATGAAGGGGAAATAACACATACCCTAACTTAGCTGTGTGGACATGGTACACATCCAGAAGGTAAAGAAATACATTTTCTTTTTCTCAAATATGCCATCATATGGGATGGGTAGGTTCCAGTTGAAAGAGGGTGGTAGAAATCTATTCACAATTCAGCTTCTATGACCAAAATGAGTTGTAAATTCTCTGGTGCAAGATAAAAGGTCTTGGGAAAACAAAACAAAACAAAACAAACCTCCCTTCCCCAGCAGGGCTGCTAGCTTGCTTTCTGCATTTTCAAAATGATAATTTACAATGGAAGGACAAGAATGTCATATTCTCAAGGAAAAAAGGTATATCACATGTCTCATTCTCCTCAAATATTCCATTTGCAGACAGACCGTCATATTCTAATAGCTCATGAAATTTGGGCAGCAGGGAGGAAAGTCCCCAGAAATTAAAAAATTTAAAACTCTTATGTCAAGATGTTGATTTGAAGCTGTTATAAGAATTAGGATTCCAGATTGTAAAAAGATCCCCAAATGATTCTGGACACTAGATTTTTTTGTTTGGGGAGGTTGGCTTGAACATAAATGAAAATATCCTGTTATTTTCTTAGGGATACTTGGTTAGTAAATTATAATAGTAAAAATAATACATGAATCCCATTCACAGGTTCTCAGCCCAAGCAACAAGGTAATTGCGTGCCATTCAGCACTGCACCAGAGCAGACAACCTATTTGAGGAAAAACAGTGAAATCCACCTTCCTCTTCACACTGAGCCCTCTCTGATTCCTCCGTGTTGTGATGTGATGCTGGCCACGTTTCCAAACGGCAGCTCCACTGGGTCCCCTTTGGTTGTAGGACAGGAAATGAAACATTAGGAGCTCTGCTTGGAAAACAGTTCACTACTTAGGGATTTTTGTTTCCTAAAACTTTTATTTTGAGGAGCAGTAGTTTTCTATGTTTTAATGACAGAACTTGGCTAATGGAATTCACAGAGGTGTTGCAGCGTATCACTGTTATGATCCTGTGTTTAGATTATCCACTCATGCTTCTCCTATTGTACTGCAGGTGTACCTTAAAACTGTTCCCAGTGTACTTGAACAGTTGCATTTATAAGGGGGGAAATGTGGTTTAATGGTGCCTGATATCTCAAAGTCTTTTGTACATAACATATATATATATATACATATATATAAATATAAATATAAATATATCTCATTGCAGCCAGTGATTTAGATTTACAGTTTACTCTGGGGTTATTTCTCTGTCTAGAGCATTGTTGTCCTTCACTGCAGTCCAGTTGGGATTATTCCAAAAGTTTTTTGAGTCTTGAGCTTGGGCTGTGGCCCTGCTGTGATCATACCTTGAGCACGACGAAGCAACCTTGTTTCTGAGGAAGCTTGAGTTCTGACTCACTGAAATGCGTGTTGGGTTGAAGATATCTTTTTTCTTTTCTGCCTCACCCCTTTGTCTCCAACCTCCATTTCTGTTCACTTTGTGGAGAGGGCATTACTTGTTCGTTATAGACATGGACGTTAAGAGATATTCAAAACTCAGAAGCATCAGCAATGTTTCTCTTTTCTTAGTTCATTCTGCAGAATGGAAACCCATGCCTATTAGAAATGACAGTACTTATTAATTGAGTCCCTAAGGAATATTCAGCCCACTACATAGATAGCTTTTTTTTTTTTTTTTTTAATAAGGACACCTCTTTCCAAACAGTGCCATCAAATATGTTCTTATCTCAGACTTACGTTGTTTTAAAAGTTTGGAAAGATACACATCTTTCATACCCCCCTTAGGCAGGTTGGCTTTCATATCACCTCAGCCAACTGTGGCTCTTAATTTATTGCATAATGATATTCACATCCCCTCAGTTGCAGTGAATTGTGAGCAAAAGATCTTGAAAGCAAAAAGCACTAATTAGTTTAAAATGTCACTTTTTTGGTTTTTATTATACAAAAACCATGAAGTACTTTTTTTATTTGCTAAATCAGATTGTTCCTTTTTAGTGACTCATGTTTATGAAGAGAGTTGAGTTTAACAATCCTAGCTTTTAAAAGAAACTATTTAATGTAAAATATTCTACATGTCATTCAGATATTATGTATATCTTCTAGCCTTTATTCTGTACTTTTAATGTACATATTTCTGTCTTGCGTGATTTGTATATTTCACTGGTTTAAAAAACAAACATCGAAAGGCTTATGCCAAATGGAAGATAGAATATAAAATAAAACGTTACTTGTATATTGGTAAGTGGTTTCAATTGTCCTTCAGATAATTCATGTGGAGATTTTTGGAGAAACCATGACGGATAGTTTAGGATGACTACATGTCAAAGTAATAAAAGAGTGGTGAATTTTACCAAAACCAAGCTATTTGGAAGCTTCAAAAGGTTTCTATATGTAATGGAACAAAAGGGGAATTCTCTTTTCCTATATATGTTCCTTACAAAAAAAAAAAAAAAAGAAATCAAGCAGATGGCTTAAAGCTGGTTATAGGATTGCTCACATTCTTTTAGCATTATGCATGTAACTTAATTGTTTTAGAGCGTGTTGCTGTTGTAACATCCCAGAGAAGAATGAAAAGGCACATGCTTTTATCCGTGACCAGATTTTTAGTCCAAAAAAATGTATTTTTTTGTGTGTTTACCACTGCAACTATTGCACCTCTCTATTTGAATTTACTGTGGACCATGTGTGGTGTCTCTATGCCCTTTGAAAGCAGTTTTTATAAAAAGAAAGCCCGGGTCTGCAGAGAATGAAAACTGGTTGGAAACTAAAGGTTCATTGTGTTAAGTGCAATTAATACAAGTTATTGTGCTTTTCAAAAATGTACACGGAAATCTGGACAGTGCTCCACAGATTGATACATTAGCCTTTGCTTTTTCTCTTTCCGGATAACCTTGTAACATATTGAAACCTTTTAAGGATGCCAAGAATGCATTATTCCACAAAAAAACAGCAGACCAACATATAGAGTGTTTAAAATAGCATTTCTGGGCAAATTCAAACTCTTGTGGTTCTAGGACTCACATCTGTTTCAGTTTTTCCTCAGTTGTATATTGACCAGTGTTCTTTATTGCAAAAACATATACCCGATTTAGCAGTGTCAGCGTATTTTTTCTTCTCATCCTGGAGCGTATTCAAGATCTTCCCAATACAAGAAAATTAATAAAAAATTTATATATAGGCAGCAGCAAAAGAGCCATGTTCAAAATAGTCATTATGGGCTCAAATAGAAAGAAGACTTTTAAGTTTTAATCCAGTTTATCTGTTGAGTTCTGTGAGCTACTGACCTCCTGAGACTGGCACTGTGTAAGTTTTAGTTGCCTACCCTAGCTCTTTTCTCGTACAATTTTGCCAATACCAAGTTTCAATTTGTTTTTACAAAACATTATTCAAGCCACTAGAATTATCAAATATGACGCTATAGCAGAGTAAATACTCTGAATAAGAGACCGGTACTAGCTAACTCCAAGAGATCGTTAGCAGCATCAGTCCACAAACACTTAGTGGCCCACAATATATAGAGAGATAGAAAAGGTAGTTATAACTTGAAGCATGTATTTAATGCAAATAGGCACGAAGGCACAGGTCTAAAATACTACATTGTCACTGTAAGCTATACTTTTAAAATATTTATTTTTTTTAAAGTATTTTCTAGTCTTTTCTCTCTCTGTGGAATGGTGAAAGAGAGATGCCGTGTTTTGAAAGTAAGATGATGAAATGAATTTTTAATTCAAGAAACATTCAGAAACATAGGAATTAAAACTTAGAGAAATGATCTAATTTCCCTGTTCACACAAACTTTACACTTTAATCTGATGATTGGATATTTTATTTTAGTGAAACATCATCTTGTTAGCTAACTTTAAAAAATGGATGTAGAATGATTAAAGGTTGGTATGATTTTTTTTTAATGTATCAGTTTGAACCTAGAATATTGAATTAAAATGCTGTCTCAGTATTTTAAAAGCAAAAAAGGAATGGAGGAAAATTGCATCTTAGACCATTTTTATATGCAGTGTACAATTTGCTGGGCTAGAAATGAGATAAAGATTATTTATTTTTGTTCATATCTTGTACTTTTCTATTAAAATCATTTTATGAAATCCAGTGCAGTCGTGCGTGTGTGTTTAGCAGAGAGA